CACAATCACCACAACCTTGCTAATCAAAGAAACTAATGATATTTATTGGAAAATAATGGGAATTTTTAATAGACTGGGTTAGAAGACTAGAAGTGTACGTCCCAAAATATTAATAGTTCAGCTGTAGGGTGAGATCACTGATTTTAATTTTCTCCTTTTATACATTTTTCCAGATTTCTCTACAGCAACTACGTATCATTTTGTAATAAATTTTAATTTTTCGATGCACAAAGCAATTGCCTGGAATTGCAGTTCGATATGAACCCAGGAGTTACGCTTGTAAAATAAACTATTGCTGATGTGACATTTCCATTTCTCAAGCAGACTGTAAATTTCTCAGATGTAGGTCATCATGTTATAATTAGGGTTCCATTGCTCATGATCTAGATGAAACACTTCTCCCTTTCTTGTGGTCTCTTCATTAATTTGGTCCCTACCGCAAAGGCAGGGGGATTAAAAATAAAATATCTTTTGACACTGGTTGGCAGGTGTACTAACACGTGTGCGGGAGGATTCCTGTTCTCGGCATGGTTCACGCCGGGCTCCGGCAGCGCCCTAGTACGTAAGGGGCTGCACTGGAGTGTGGACTGCCCGGTATCCTTAGAGAAAGTTTTGACAGTGTGACGCCAGTGTCGCCTCTAACCACGTACAAAACGCGCCATGCATTGGGTAGCTATTACAGTGCACATTTTTGTGCAGGAAGCTACCCCACCAGCGCAAGTATTTCAGAATCAAGATCGCACTCCCGTTTCCCCTTCTAGGGAAAGGATTCCAGATAAACACTGAGAAAACAGATTTAATATCTTAGGTCAAAACTCCAGGTCTTCCCATAGGAAGGCCCCTGGGCTGTCATTCTGAGGTGCCTATTTCCCCCGCGCCGTGTCCACGTCCACGAGTCCACGAACCCTCCGAGTTCTCTCTCCTCACCTGCCGAGGGCTCGCCCCTCTAGCCCCGCCCCGCCCCGCCCAGGACGCGTGACGTCACAACAAGCGCCGTGCGCCCCGCCCCCCATCGGGGGCAACCATTGTTCCGCCGGTCGCGCCGGAGCTGGGTTGCTCCTGCTCCCGTCTCCAAGTCCTGGTACCTCCTTCAAGCTGGGAGAGGGCTCTAGTCCCTGGTTCTGAACACTCTGGGGTTCTCGGGTGCAGGCCGCCATGAGCAAACGGAAGGCGCCGCAGGAGACTCTCAACGGGGGAATCACCGACATGCTCACAGGTTAGCACCGGGCCGGGCCCCGCTGGCTTTCTCTTGTTCACCCGAGCCTTCTGTTGCCTTTCAGAACTCGCAAACTTTGAGAAGAACGTGAGCCAAGCTATCCACAAGTACAATGCTTACAGGTGGGACAGTGCAGCATTCTCGGGTAGCATACTAATTGGTTTTCCTTTTCTTCTTTCCTTATAGAAAAGCAGCATCTGTTATAGCAAAATACCCACACAAAATAAAGAGTGGAGCTGAAGCTAAGAAATTGGTAAGTTTAGTTAGCATGTTGATCGAAGAGTTTATGACTTTTATATTTCTAATTTTCCATGTAGCCTGGAGTAGGAACAAAAATTGCTGAAAAGATTGATGAGTTTTTAGCAACTGGAAAATTACGTAAACTGGAAAAGGTAAAATTTTAACTTGTTTACTTCATTAATTAAAATCATTGTTAGACTTTTTTTTTTCTTAAAGATTCGGCAGGATGATACGAGTTCATCCATCAATTTCCTGACTCGAGTTAGTGGCATTGGGTAAGAACTATTTTTTAAGCAGACACAATCGTCCAATGTTGAGATAATGCTTTTGTTTTTGTAGTCCATCTGCTGCAAGGAAGTTTGTAGATGAAGGAATTAAAACACTAGAAGGTGAGTATGACTGTAGGTCACTAATTCCAGATAAGCATGCTTATCTTGCTGTTTCTTTAACAAGGCTCACAGCTGGATTCATGCCCAGTAAAGGGACACCTGAATGGAACTGAGTCACTTTTAGACTTAATATGGGATGTTATGACAATTCTTAAGTTAAAAAATGCAGGTACAGTAATAATTTTCCTTTCAATGGAATTTTAACATGTCAACTTTATTTATCTTCTATACAGATCTCAGAAAAAATGAAGATAAATTGAACCATCATCAGCGAATTGGGCTGAAGTAAGATGGCAGATTTTCTTTTGACACTTGAGAAATCTTTTGTCTACTTATTCTGTCTTTATAGATATTTTGGGGACTTTGAAAAAAGAATTCCTCGTGAAGAGATGTTACAAATGCAAGTAAGATGTGTCAAATTATATTCTTTGATTAGTGGGAATACTGACTTAATTTTTCTTCTATTAGGATATTGTACTAAATGAAGTTAAAAAAGTGGATTCTGAATACATTGCTACAGTCTGTGGCAGTTTCAGAAGAGGTAACATACTTCCTAATCTTGGGTTATTTTTGGACAATCTCATATGTGTCTTCTGTCATCACAGGTGCAGAGTCCAGTGGTGACATGGATGTTCTCCTGACCCATCCCAGCTTCACTTCAGAATCAACCAAACAGGTGCCTCAGAGTTTATAATCAATGGTGATCAGCTTTTTCTTATTCCCTAATTATGATTCTACAGCCAAAACTGTTACATCAGGTTGTGGAGCAGTTACAAAAGGTTCATTTTATCACAGATACCCTGTCAAAGGGTGAGACAAAGTTCATGGTAAGTACTTGTTAGAGTTAGCACATCTAAAATCTTTAAACTTGGTTTAAAATGTTCATTTTAGGGTGTTTGCCAGCTTCCCAGTAAAAATGATGAAAAAGAATATCCACACAGAAGAATTGATATCAGGTATTGTTCAGACTTTGTTGCTGACCTGTTAAAAAAAAATGTATCTACTGTCCATTTTTTTTAGGTTGATACCCAAAGATCAGTATTACTGTGGTGTTCTCTATTTCACTGGGAGTGATATTTTCAATAAGAATATGAGGGCTCATGCCCTAGAAAAGGGTTTCACAATCAATGAGTACACCATCCGTCCCTTGGGAGTCACTGGTGAGTGTCCATGTGTGTATTAGAGATCATCTCTTACAATAAGTTTTTCTCTCTGTACTTGCAGGAGTTGCAGGAGAACCCCTGCCAGTGGATAGTGAAAAAGACATCTTTGATTACATCCAGTGGAAATACCGGGAACCCAAGGACCGGAGCGAATGAGGCCTGTATCCTCCCTGGCAGACACAACCCAATAGGAGTCTTAATTTATTTCTTAACCTTTGCTATGTAAGGGTCTTTGGTGTTTTTAAATGATTGTTTCTTCTTCATGCTTTTGCTTGCAATGTAGTCAATAAAACCTCATGTACTATTATTGGATGATGATGATCTTATTTTCTTAGCAAG